GGACAATTTCTTGAACCTGGGAGGTGGAGGCTGCTGTGAGCTGAGATTGCACTACTGCACTCCAGTCTGGGAGACAAGAGCGAAACTCCGTCTCAAAACAACAGCAACAAACCCACACCAAAAAAACTGTATGAACAGCAGACAAGATGACTACAGTGTTTTTCTTTTGTCTGTTTCCACTAGCATAAAAGACTTCATATTTTTAAAAAGTTTCTTATCCCAGAAAATATCACAATCCGTTTAGAATACGAGTTCAGGCTCAATTCCTTCCTGACTGTACAGAAGAGCTCAAGATGTTGCAGACCTTATCTTAAAAGCTGGCTTGGTAGTCACCTAAACATTTCATAAATAATTTACTAACTCTCAAAACACTAAACACGCAGGCCCTTGATTTCAAAAGCCAATCTTGCTGGGATGGAGTGGGGTGGGGGACCTGGGATGGGGGATGAAAGGGGTTGGAAATGGGGAGATATTGGTCAAAGGGTACAAAGTTTCAGTTAGTGTGAATAATAAGTTCTGAAGATCTGTTGTCTAACATGGTGACTGCGATAAATGTATTGTGTCCTTAAAAATTGATGAGAGTAGATCTTAAATGTTCTCTTCATTAAAAAATGGTGCAATGGATACGTTAATTTCATTGATGTAATCATTTCACAATGCATACATATGTCAAAACATCACCTTGTACACCACAAATATACCCAACTTTTATTTGTCAATTACACTTTAATAAAGCTGGGGGAAGCCACTCTTTTTTTGGGCACAGCATCCGGCTTTTATTTACTAACTTTGAGAACAGAGTACCTTGATCAATTAAATGGTAGGGAGCGCTGTGGAGACAGCATCCTCCCCAGTCCGGGAAGAGAGGCCTAGGATGCCTGGGGCCCAGCGGCCTCTTCCCTCCTGGCGTCCCCGGCTGCCCTCGCTCCCAGGCCCCGCAGTCTCATTTGCCGCTTCCGACGCGTGACCCCGGCGCGCTAGCGTCCGGGACCGGTGACAGGCGCGGGGTGCGCCAAGCAGTCCCATGTGTCCCCTCCCTCTCGCAGCCGCCGCAGTCGCTGCGCCCCGAGCCCCTCTCCGGCTCCTCAACAGAGGGCTCGCCGCCGCCATGTCTACCGCCCAGTCACTCAAATCCGTGGACTACGAGGTGTTCGGAAGAGTGCAGGGTAGGAGGCCCCTCTACGGTGGGAGATCAAAACTGACAATTCTTTTTATCTTTCTTTTATACAGGTGTTTGCTTCAGAATGGTAAGTCAGTACAATCTTTATTATTTTGCTATCACTTTATTCTTCTTGTTTTTTCCTGAAACAGTATACAGAAGATGAAGCTAGGAAAATAGGAGTGGTTGGCTGGGTGAAGAATACCAGCAAAGGCACCGTGACAGGCCAAGTGCAGGGGCCAGAAGACAAAGTCAATTCCATGTGAGTAGTAAAATTAATAACATGTACATGAATTTTGAGACAAGGGTCTTGCTCTCTCTCCTAGGCTGGAGTGCAGTGGTCTGATCTAGACTCACTGCAGCCTTGACCTTCTGGGCTCAAGTGATCTTCCCACGTCAACCTCCTGAGTGCACATGCTGGCTAATTTGTGTGTGTGTGTGTGTGTGTGTGTGTGTATATTTTGTTGTTGTTGTTGTTGTTGTTGTTGTTGTTGCTTTGTAGAGATAGTGTCTCACTATGTTGCTCAGGCTGGTATAGGACTCTTGGCTTCAAATGACTTTCCTGCCTCAGCCTCCCAAAGTGCTGGGATTACAAAAATAAACTTTATTTTTGAGAACAGTTTTATATTTACAGAAAAATTGTGAAGATAGTACAGAGACTTTCCATATACTCCCCACACAGTTTTCCTCCTATTAACATTTTACATTAATATGATACGTATGTTAACAATTAATGGACCAATATGGATACATTAGTATTAACTAAAATCCCTATTTATTTAGATTTCAATTTTTACCTAATGTCCATTTTATGTCTTAGGATCCCATTATTGTATTTGCTTTTTAATTGGGCATTCTCTTGAAATTAAGAGAAGTGACATTTTGGCTGGGTGCAGTGGCTCATGCCTGTAATCCCAGCACTTCGGGAGGCTGAGGCGGGCGGATCACTTGAGGTCAGGAGTTCAAGACCAGCCTGTCCAACACAGCGAGATCGTGTCTCTACAAAAAATACAAAAACTAGCTGGGGTTGGTGGCACACGCCTGTTGTCCCAGCTACTTGGGAGGCTGAGGCAAGAGAATCGCTTGAGTCTGGGAGGCAGAGGTTGCAATGAGATGAGATTGCACCACCGCACTCCAGTCTGGGCAATGGGAGTAGCCTGTCCCAAAAAAAATAAAATAAAATAAAAATAAAGACAGAAGTGACATTTTTATGATATTAAATCTTCCCATTTAAGAACACACAGATGTTGTTCCATTTGCTTAGATTTTAAAATTTATCCTTCAGTATGATTTTATGGTTTTCTTTATATAGGTTTTTGTACTTTTCTTGCTAAGTTATTTCTAAGTATCTTAATGACTTTTTCACTATTGCATATGGATTTCTTTCCCATTTATGCTTCTAGTTGTTCATGCTTAAATATGGAATATCTAATGACTTTTGTGTATTAATTAGATATCATAGTATTACCTTATCAGATATTCTTATTAATTCTATCAGTTTTTTAAAAAACTATAGTCTATTGGGTTTTTAAAAAATACAGTTATGCAATTAGTAAAAATGGTGTATCTTTGTTTCAGTGACTTCATTTGTCAGACCTGCCATGACAATGTTGAATAATAATAGCCATAGCAGGCATGCCTGTTTGGTTTCTGACTTTATTTAAAATAGTTTTATTGTTTCACCTAGTAAAAAGATGTTTGCTGTTGGTTTTAGGTAAATATACTTTATCACAATAAATTTTACTTTTGCATTCCTTGAATTAGCCTTTGATTGGTTACAGTGTGTTATTCT